TTTCTACCCTCAGCCTTTCAAAGTCCCGCCCCTCATTCCAGTTCCCACACCCAGCCTTCTTCAGGTCCCACTGCTGACCGCCAGACCAAACTCCTACAGCTGCCGCCTGCATCCCAGACCGCCTGCATCCCGCTCGGAGCGGGTCCGAGCCCTGCTCCCTCCCAGCGCACCTTTTCCACGACACGGATGACACCAGCGATGAGAGAGTCTCGGTCCTGATACTTCTTAGCGCTGGTGTGCAGGTACACTCCGCCCTTCTCAAACACCACCTGAGTTGGGGGGAACCAGCGAGGGCTGGGGCCCAAGCGAGGGGACCAGCCTGGGGAGCCAATAGGGACGGGCCCAGGGAGGAGCCACCCTCAGGGGGCGGGGCCGGGAGGGCCATTGCCCCGGGACCAAGGCGGGGAGAATGGTCCAGCCCGCGTTCGGATGCTGACGTGCGTTCCACAGGGGGCAGGGCTCAAGGAGTCGCCTGAGCCGGGGGGGCGGGGCCATGGGAGGTTCTTCCCTGGGGCGGTGGACGGGAGGGTGACGGCGCGTTTATAAGAGATCGGTGTTTGCCAAGGCCGTGCCGGATTCTCGAGAGCCAAGGCCTGAGAGAAGAGCTGATCACTAGACGGGGCGTTTCGCATACACTGAAGCGAGGGAATGCGTCCTCAGTGCTTACCCTGTAGCCGGCTCCTTCCATAGTCGCCGCCGAAGGCCCCACTGCCCCGCCTCCTCCTTTTCCTAGTCAGCGTGTTGTCACTTCCGGAGAAAACAGTTCCCCTCCGGGCCGGACAGTGGTAGCGGCCCGACCCGTTCTAGAGAAGGAGCGGGTGAAACCATTTTTCAGAAGGGGGTTATTCCACTGGAACCTCGAGGGTGGATCGGAGTCACGTGGCGCAGACGCTGAAGGTGGATCCGGCTACGGAGAGTGCGCAGGCGCAGTGTTCGCCCTCTCGCCACGAAGTAAACAAGTGGGAGGGTCTGAGAGCTGCACCACCTGGGGCAAGCACGCCTTGAAACGCCCACTTCCTTCTCCATATTGTATACTGGAATTGAAGCCAAGGAGGTACCATTTTGCTCGAGGGCATGGCCTAAGCCGGTCAGCTAAGGCCATGTTAATACGGGGCTGTCCCATCTCTCTGCGGGGCGCGACAGCTGGAAGAGCCGAACGGATAAGAGAAGAGGAGGTGAGAGGAGCTGTACACCACAAGAGGCACTGAGGGACTCAGGATAACGGGATGAAGCCGTCAGTGCCCCCAGAAACGAAGCGGCCCCGGACGAATTTCTGAGTCACCGTCGCGAGAAAGCGGGCTGAGCCGCCATTTTGAAGCCTGGCAAACCGAAGCAAGAAATGCTGCCGTGTTGGATCTTTGCCAGCCTTCGTGCCGAATGGGAGCAGGTTGGAGGGAGGGAGAGCCAATATACACTATGGGCTGATTAAGCCCGGTTGGCTGCCATGTTGTTAACGAGCACCGATTTCCTCTACTTTTGTCGAAGAAGTTTATTGTGGGTCAGGGACGTCAGGTCGCTTGCCTTCGTTTACTGTGGTCATGATTGAGCATATGAGGACGGCCATTATTGTTGGGGGCAAATGGAAATGCTCTAGGCGGGGCCATTTTTCTTAGGGGCAAGCTGTCGTCACCCTTGTCAACTGGTTCGGATGAAGCCCCTGTGGCCGCCATCTTGATCTCGGGCGGCCCCGATAAGGGAGGCGGAGTGTGCGGAGAGGAGGCGGGGCAACTGCGCGGACGTGACGCAAGGCGCCGCCATGTCTTTTGAGGGCGGTGACGGCGCCGGGCCGGCCATGCTGGCTACGGGCACGTGAGTGGAGGCGGCGTTGTTAACCGCGGTGTCTCAGCCCCCTCTGTCCTGCTCTGGCCCGCAGGGCGCGGATGGCGTCGGGGCGCCCCGAGGAGCTGTGGGAGGCCGTGGTGGGGGCCGCTGAGCGCTTCCGGGCCCGGACTGGCACGGAGCTGGTGCTGCTGACCGCGGCCCCGCCGCCACCACCCCGCCCGGGCCCCTGTGCCTATGCTGCCCATGGTCGAGGAGCCCTGGCGGAGGCAGCGCGCCGTTGCCTCCACGACATCGCACTGGCCCACAGGGCTGCCACTGCTGCTCGGCCTCCTGCGCCCCCACCAGCACCACAGCCACCCAGTCCCACACCCAGCCCACCCCGGCCTACCCTGGCCAGAGAGGACAACGAGGAGGACGAGGATGAGCCCACAGAGACAGAGACCTCCGGGGAGCAGCTGGGCATTAGTGATAATGGAGGTGAGAGGGTGGGGGCAGGGGCGGGTGCGGCCTGGCCTGGGCCTCTAACTCAGGTCATCCACAGGGCTCTTTGTGATGGATGAGGACGCCACCCTCCAGGACCTTCCCCCCTTCTGTGAGTCAGACCCCGAGAGTACAGATGGTGAGTGTCCCAGGCTGTTCCCCTCCCGACCTGGACAGAAGCTGAAGTCCACCCTCTCTTTCAGATGGCAGCCTGAGCGAGGAGACCCCCGCCGGCCCCCCCACCTGCTCAGTGCCCCCAGCCTCAGCCCTACCCACACAGCAGTACGCCAAGTCCCTGCCTGTGTCTGTGCCCGTCTGGGGCTTCAAGGAGAAGAGGACAGAGGCGCGGTCATCAGATGAGGAGAATGGGCCGGTGAGGGGCAAATGTGGGGAGGTAGGGAGGGCGCGCTGACCTCGCCCCGTCGCCGTCCCCGCAGCCCTCTTCGCCCGACCTGGACCGCATCGCGGCGAGCATGCGCGCGCTGGTGCTGCGAGAGGCCGAGGACACCCAGGTCTTCGGGGACCTGCCACGGCCGCGGCTTAACACCAGCGACTTCCAGAAGCTGAAGCGGAAATATTGAAGTCCAGGGAGGGAGCGCCCCGGGCCGCGTCCGCCCCGTCCCACACTACGCCCCCGCCCCACTCCCGGGGCCTGCTAATCTGAGGCCGATCCGGGACCGGCCTCCTTGCGTCTCCCATTCCCAAGATTGTCCCGCCTCTGCCAATCCCCGCCGTCCTTCCAGCCCACGACCTGCCGCGCCGAGGAGCGGCATCTGTCCCGTTTCCCGATTGGGTCTGTCGTCTCTCTCCGCCTAGCGACAGATTCCTTCTATTAAGGGATTGGCTCGCTGAGTTCTAAGCTCTAAATGGGTCAACTCCTTTGTTTTCCGCCTAGCGACAAGGGATTTGCTCGCACGGCATTGGCTCCATCCCCTAGTCGCTGGACAGCTCTTTTTTTGATTGGCTCAAATCCTGTAAAGGGCTTGACCAGTCTCTACATAGTCACCGTCCGCTTTTCCTGAGTTCTCCCTCCCAATTGGCTCCAGCTTCCTGGGGGCGTGGCCAAGCCCTCCTCTTCCCAGAATTGGCCCGGGGCCTTCAATTTACGTTCTTTACACTACGGGGACTGGGGTCGTCTTTGCCCACGTCCCGACAACTTGTTCCCTGACCCCCTCAGGGATGGCCCCAAACTGTCCCTGCCTCTGGCACCCCCTTTCATTGGTTCCATCCATCCCCACAACAGCCTGCCAATCGAAGCCCGTCCCTGCATCCAGGATGGTACCAGCTCCCGCCCCTCGCCCCCCACCTCCACAGGTGCCTTAAAGGGCCCTCGTCCACCCAAGGTGGGGGGCAGGGGCCCTCACTCTCCGGCCCTGGTGTGGGGGAGAGAGTGAGGGGTTGGGGGATCGGCAGTTGGGAGGGGCGCTCTGAGATTAAAGAGTTTTACCTCTGAGATAAATGTGAAGTGTGTTGTGAGTGTTCATTCAACATTTTCTG